AGCAGGGCCAAATCCCCAAAGATCTCAGACTGAACCCACTTTTTTCAGGGTTGGCCCAAGGCAGAGCTGACACAGCTGTAACATTCTAGAGCACACCCACAACTCTGGATGAACCAGGACAGAATGGGGTGGAAGGATACAAGATAACACATTTGTCCAAGGGGGCCGTCTGTTGACACAGTAATGAACGCAGTAACGACGGGAGCCAGTATTCTACCTCGCATTAGTTGTAAATGAAACGTCTTCAAAACATGAGAATTTTGCGTTATCCTTAATTATTTTTTCATTTTGCAGAAAAATAAAGGGACTCGTCATCGAGTACTTTGAGTCACAAATCAGCCAAGTGTGCATGTGGTTTTTTTCCAAGTACGCACAAGAGTGGAACATTTCGTTTTACGAGTGTGAGATGTTTGAAATACAAATCTGCCAAGAGCTTCCTCCACATTGGTCTGGGACTAGGCAGAACAGGCCCTGACCTCCTGAGAGAGGGAAGGAAGACCAGGCAGGTCTGAGCCAGGTAAACGCCCTTGGGTGAGGTCCGTGAAAGATAAAGTCAGATCTCAAGGACAGAGAGCTTTAAACATGTTTGTGCTCCACTGAGTCGGTTACCTAATAAGTGAGAAAATGAAGATGTGGATGCACAAAAATTCCATGGCCTTTAGGCTCGCGGTGGGGACAGGGTACAGGGAAGCGGCGGTCTGGTGCTGCCAAAGGTTAGTCCCTTGTACCCGGCGAACTCAGGAAAGTTCACTCGATTTCGCTACAAACCTGCAGCACTCGGCCTGGAGGTAACCTGGTTGGGAGCGAATTCAGAACTGGAAATTCCAGGCGGCCCAGAGGGACACCCATCCCTCTCCGAGGCGCGCCGGGATCCGGCGCCCAGCTGCGGGGCGAGGGCAGGGTCCCGCGCAGCACCCCACCCCCGGCCGCTGGCCCCGCCCCCGCCCCCGCCCCGCCTCCCAGGGGATGTGCGAGCAGTCTCCGCCCTCGCGCGGGAGCTGGGAGGCTGCGAGATCCCTACCGCAGTAGCCGCCTCTGCCGCCGCGGAGCTTCCCGAACCTCTTCAGCCGCCCGGAGCCGCTCCCGGAGCCCGGCCGTAGAGGCTGCAATCGCAGCCGGGAGCCCGCAGCCCGCGCCCCGAGCCCGCCGCCGCCCTTCGAGGGCGCCCCAGGCCGCGCCATGGTGAAGGTGACGTTCAACTCCGCTCTGGCCCAGAAGGAGGCCAAGAAGGACGAGCCCAAGAGCGGCGAGGAGGCGCTCATCATCCCCCCCGACGCCGTCGCGGTGGACTGCAAGGTCCGAGCCCGGGGAGGTCGAGGAAGCGGGTGTAAGATATTTAACTGTCTTTTTCATATTTTAGGACCCAGATGATGTGGTACCAGTTGGCCAAAGAAGAGCCTGGTGTTGGTGCATGTGCTTTGGACTAGCATTTATGCTTGCAGGTGTTATTCTAGGAGGAGCATACTTGTACAAATATTTTGCACTTCAAGTAAGTGGAAAAATTATTTTGTGTCTCTGATTATTGCTGAAATGAGTCTTTAAACTCTCTATAGCCAGATGACGTGTACTACTGTGGAATAAAGTACATCAAAGATGATGTCATCTTAAATGAGCCCTCTGCAGATGCCCCAGCTGCTCTCTACCAGACAATTGAAGAAAATATTAAAATCTTTGAAGAAGAAGAAGTTGAATTTATCAGTGTGCCTGTCCCAGAGTTTGCAGATAGTGATCCTGCCAACATTGTTCATGACTTTAACAAGGTGAGCCAAGTGTCCAGAATTGTAGAAAGAATACTGTAACTACACTGTATCTTTTTCTTCCCAGAAACTTACAGCCTATTTAGATCTTAACCTGGATAAGTGCTATGTGATCCCTCTGAACACTTCCATTGTTATGCCACCCAGAAACCTACTGGAGTTACTTATTAACATCAAGGTATAAGAATGTTGACTGTTTTTGATGAATGATAGTCATGTCATGTATTCTTTTCTGAATGTAGGCTGGAACCTATTTGCCTCAGTCCTATCTGATTCATGAGCACATGGTTATTACTGATCGCATTGAAAACATTGATCACCTGGGTTTCTTTATTTATCGACTGTGTCATGACAAGGAAACTTACAAACTGCAACGCAGAGAAACTATTAAAGGTAATACTTTTTAAATATTAAAGTGTTGGGCAAATTTTAAAAAACTTTTTTCCCTCTCCAACAGGTATTCAGAAACGTGAAGCCAGCAATTGTTTCGCAATTCGGCATTTTGAAAACAAATTTGCCGTGGAAACTTTAATTTGTTCTTGAACAGTCAAGAAAAACATTATTGAGGAAAATTAATATCACAGCATAACCCCACCCTTTACATTTTGTGCAGTGATTATTTTTTAAAGTCTTCTTTCATGTAAGTAGCAAACAGGGCTTTACTATCTTTTCATCTCATTAATTCAATTAAAACCATTACCTTAAAATTTTTTTCTTTCGAAGTGTGGTGTCTTTTATATTTGAATTAGTAACTGTATGAAGTCATAGATAATAGTACATGTCACCTTAGGTAGTAGGAAGAATTACAATTTCTTTAAATCATTTATCTGGATTTTTATGTTTTATTAGCATTTTCAAGAAGACGGATTATCTAGAGAATAATCATATATATGCATACGTAAAAATGGACCACAGTGACTTATTTGTAGTTGTTAGTTGCCCTGCTACCTAGTTTGTTAGTGCATTTGAGCACACATTTTAATTTTCCTCTAATTAAAATGTGCAGTATTTTCAGTGTCAAATATATTTAACTATTTAGAGAATGATTTCCACCTTTATGTTTTAATATCCTAGGCATCTGCTGTAATAATATTTTAGAAAATGTTTGGAATTTAAGAAATAACTTGTGTTACTAATTTGTATAACCCATATCTGTGCAATGGAATATAAATATCACAAAGTTGTTTAACTAGACTGCGTGTTGTTTTTCCCGTATAATAAAACCAAAGAATAGTTTGGTTCTTCAAATCTTAAGAGAATCCACATAAAAGAAGAAACTATTTTTTAAAAATTCACTTCTATATATACAATGAGTAAAATCACAGATTTTTTCTTTAAATAAAAATAAGTCATTTTAATAACTAAACCAGATTCTTTGTGGATACTATTAAAGTAACATTTAAGCCTCAACCTTGAATGATGTTGTTTAATATAAAATGCTTTTATTTTTGATGGAAAGGCAATCAAAGCCTAAAGTTTCCAAGGAACGTAAAATAACTGTGCTTCTCTGAGAATGCCCGCCTCACAAGTGGAACATTTTGAGTTAATAATGATGATTTTTATGTTTCTAAGGTTGCTTCCTCTCTGAAATAATTCAGAATCCACCCCCATTTAATAAAATACCTATGATTCATTTCACCTCAAGTTCCTAAGACAAAAAATTTCAATTCTGACTTTAGGAGGTCAGAGTTTTTAAAGCTTCCAACTCTTAAAGGATTTAGTCTAGAAACCAATTCTAATTCAAAAGGATATTATTTACTCATGGCTTTTCATTTCATTTCAGTAATATTGTCAGAACTTTAAGTCAGTGAGTTGGGTATTCAGGAATTAACAATTTTAGAAGACAATATGTTTCAATAAAATGAGAATTGGTTTTTCCTACTTTCCAGGCTCTAAAATTACATGAATTTTCAGGGAGCTGTGAACATTTAGGAGCACATTATTCATTCAGCATCTTTTATATGCCCAACATATGATATTGTGTTGAAGATATATCTGCAAAGAAGAAAAAAAGCCACTGCCGTCGTGGAGACTCACAATCTAGGAAAAGAGAGGGACAGCAAACAACTCATTACAATACATTGGGATCAGTAGTGTGAGGGAGAAAAACAGGTCTAGGTTCTTTGGAAAACATTTAGGAGAGTCAATGAGACTTTCAGAATGTGAAGTGCATGGGATTAGGTCATGGAAGAAGACCATGTATGTCATCTTGAGGACTTCATTCTGTAGACCATGGGCCACTATTGAAGTTTTGCATTTTGGAAGGAGCTTATTAGTTTGTTTTCCTGTTGATTATAGTAGTAATGCAGTATCAGGGTAGCTGAACTGCAATAATAATCCCAACATCTCACTGGCTTCATGCAGTAGGAATATGCTTTCATCACAGTCCAGTATGGCAGGCAACCTCCAGACTCCCAGGGACCCAAACTTACACTTTACTAAATGTAATTCTTTCATTTGAATTTTTAAAGGTTTTTGTATAATCATCTTAGTAAAACATTTGATAATTCTTCACAACATTTGCAATCATTGATTTGGCCAGATTGGTCTAACATGGTACCCATGATTTTACTTCATTTCCAGTACTATTCTGATAATTTCCTTTAGAGTCAATTGAGTAGAGAGTACCCCTCTCACCTAAGCTTAGTCATGTCCCAGGAATTTTGGAACTCCAACTGAGATTTCAGGCTCATTATTCATTCTAGGGCTGAATGAATAATGTGCCCTTTGAACCCTTGTGCCATGCTGGAAACTGTGGTCTTGGTGTGGCATGGAAAAACCAGAGGGTGAGGGATGTGGATGAGAAGATGACAGAGAATCAGACATGCAGAGAGGACTGCCAGGTCTCCCAGTGGGTTCCAGGGAGACTCAGCTATCCTTCCCTCTTCTTGAGTTCTGTCTTAGTCCATTCGGGCTACTATAACAAAATACCATAGACTGAGTGGCTTTAAACAACAGAAGCTTGTTTCTCACAGTTCCAGAAGCTGGAAAGTTCAAGATCAAGTCACCTGCAGATTCAGTGTCTGATGAGGTCCTCCTTCCTCACAGAAAGCTCTCTTCTCTCTGTGACCTTATATCACAGATGACTCTGGGTTCCTCTTACAAGGACACTAGTTCCATTCATGGGGGTTCCACTCTCATGACCTAACACCTCTCAAAGGCCCCATTTCCTAATACTGTCACCTTGGGGGTAAGGATTTCAACATGAATTCTGGGGGGACACAAACATTCAAACCATAGCAAGTTCCATAATGCACCCCATCATATGTGTGTGTGTGTGTATTTATTTATTTATCTAAGATAGCTCTAGTTTGCTGCTTTGCAACACATTCTGCCCCTATTGCATTGGTTTAAAAAAAAAGTACAGAAGTCAAGATGAGACTATATAAATCTTGACAAGTTGTTGGCCGTGATTGCTCTTTTGTGATGCAGGAGTGAGAATCTGGAGAATCTGGCTTAAGAGGTGGCTGAGAATTAAAATAATAGGCATGAAAATGCTTCATACAGCTCTGTACAGTTGTTGACAGTGCCTTTTTTGAAACCTATCACTGCTATATGTTAGCAAGCAAACACTGATCTTGTTTTGTAATGTGTAATTGTTCACTTCTGCTTTCCCTGTATCCCTTTTTAGATTCCACACCCATATTAGTGAGAAGCAAGAAAAAAAAATGTACACAGTGTCCTAAATGTTGTTTATCTCGAATAATAGAAGTAGGAGTGTAAAACTTAAAGGCTGATTAATAATGCAAATGAAAAGGCAAATGGATTATTGAATAGAAAAGGTCTAGATTCTATGTTTGAATGTGGTTATGAATTAATATGGGCAGAATCTCTAAGATTCTGCTAAGTGAACATTTAGTAGTTTACTAGACATCTTCTCTTCCACCTAGCAAAGAGTTTGTTGCCCAGAGTTATATAAATCCTACTCTATTGCACACTAATCTTTGCATGTTTAACTCTTTGGGACTTAGGTTCCTAGATAAGGACTTCATGTGTATCTATTTAGAAAAAGAACATTTCTTCATTTCCACAAAGCTACACAGCCATCAGTTCGTTCAATATCTTGTCCAAAGTTATTGCTAGCGTTCTTCTTTCTGAGTCTTTGTGGCTAATGCTTTTTTGAGGAAGAAGCATGATTTAGTCTCAGCTCTCTATTGATCATTTTAGGCTTTTATCTTACTGAAAAAATTAAGCACAATTTAAGATTTTTTTTGAAATATTTACTGAATTTTGAGGCCATAAATTATTTCCTGATAGCACACATGTATGGGTTGTAGATTCCACACTTTTAATCTTCCAGCCACCTATTGCAGATTGGTTCTGAGAAGCAGGATGAGTGGGAGTGGGCTTAGGGGTCAAAATTGAGACCTAAGTGGTATAAAACAAGATAATCCTAGCTTCCTCCCACTTAAAATAATTTGATGGGACTTCTGTATCTGATTTTTAAGCTTGCATTTGTGTTTATATTTTCATTGTAAAAATATCAAATAATACAGTTTTTGAAGGTAAAAAGTAAATGTTCCCGCCCTTCTACCATCCTCCTTCCTCAGTCCCATTCCCCAACAGTTTAACGTGCGATACAATAATGTGTGACACAAAATGACCTAGTTCTTGCCCTAGTGACTAAGCAGATGCAAACGCCTTCTTCTTTCCAAACAGTGTGGTCTTATCCCCGTCGCAAATGGAGGATATTTAAGAAACCCAAGCCAGAAACCCCACAGTCTTCACAGTCACTGTGTCCTCCACCTCCTAGCAGCTTCCTGCTGTTCTGCTCTAGTGGTTCTCTCTGCTTCCCCACACCCACCCGTAAGCCACAACAATCTTTCCAAAACACGAACTTGATGGTTTCATTGTCACACCCCAGCTTAAAACACTTTCCTGGCTTCCCCTGGTTCTTAGGATAAAGACCAAAATACTTAATGCTGCACAGTCCAGTCCCAACCCACTCTCCAGCTTCATCTTAATCACACCCCTCTTTGCTCCTAGTGTCCTACCACATTGCCTGACTTACTGTTTCTTGGTAAATGCTATTCTTACTTCCTGAAGATTATTTCCATCTCCTCACCCGACACCCTTCAGTTAGCTTCCACTCAACCTTCAGAATTTAGTTCAGGTGACCCTTCCTCAAGAGAAGATTTTCCTGAACCATTAGGAAAGGCTTCTCTTGTTTCTCAGTCTCATAGCATCATCTGTCTCTTTTTTGTGACTTGAATATAATTAATATTTTATATTTTGTCCTTGTTGCTTGTTTGGTTAATAGATTTCCACCACTAGACTGCTCAATACGTTAGTAGGGCACCTGACACATAGTTGCAGCTCTTATTTATTGAATGAATGAATGATTCCTTCCCGTACCACCCTAGTCTTGCCCACTGTCATTTTTATTCTGGGTATTATATTTCCCAACCAGTTGTCTGACTTTCTCCTCAGATCTCATCCCCATGGGTCTGAGTGAGTTGCCTTGAATATAAGATTCAGTGATGGTGTCCTGCTGCACTTAAGAGAAAATCCTTTTTTCAAGCCCTAAAATCCTGCCCTCACTAGACTTCTCTCACCATTTCTCTGTTTGCATCCTAGCCTTTTAGTTTTGGCCTCATATAAGCTTGCAGCCCTGCCTGAAACAGTTGTCTCTGTCCCCACTCTACCCCCTGCCCTCCACAAAGAAAAGTTAACTCTTACTCATCTTTCAGATCTCAGACTAAAAGTTTCCTCAGAGATGCCACCATAGCTCTCTATTTCTCATACCTTTCATGATACTTCATCACCTGTCTTCATGAAGTCCTCCTCTAGACTATTAGCAAAATGCTCATACTGTGTCCTCAGTATTTGGCACATAATAGGTTTTCTTGACACTGAAGGAAGGAATAAACATCTGGTAACTATAGCTAGAAAAAAAGGAAATACGGTATCTACTTCACTAAAACCAAAGGGGGTTTTTTTGGGCAGACAATCTTCATTATTCAGATGGAAATTAATGTTTGTTGAATGAATGAGCTACATTTCATGGATTAACTCCATGAAATGGAGTTCAGCTAGTAAGGGTTATACTTTGAGGCTATTTCATCTTGATGGGCTTGTTGTTCAAAGTTAGAGCCTCATTTTAAGTAAAATGTTCTGTGGGGGCCATATTAAGATTTTCATATGACAGAAGTGTATATATATCCACAAATGTTTCAAGCCAAGATTATGTCTTCTTCCATAATGCCACCTTCTTCTAGGATAGTATTTTTGGGCCAGATGGTTTTCCACATTTAAAACATACCAACATTCTTTTAAGGCCCAGTGATTATCAAAAGGGATTGGCACTACATTTTAAAATGTAGGGGGGATTTTTGATTGTCACAGGACTAGAGGATGCCATTTGTATTTAGTAGATGAGGCCAGGCAGGATGCTAAATGTCTTAAAAGTCCGGGAGTCCTGCACAAAAAATTACTGCCCTTCTTGATTTGCCAATTATGCCCCTGCTGGGAAGCATGAAAGGAGAGAGAAGAGCTTTCAGAATGTCAGGGATAAATATATCCATTAAGCCTTCAGACTAAGATGCAGGAATAGTTTTCCATTTGGGTATGAATACGGCAAGTTCTTAGAACATTTCTTAAAACATAATTAGCCAAATACTAGTGTAACAGCTACAACTTATCTAGTTTTAATCAACTCCAGGGAACATTACACTTTATTTAACCCCTAATTATCTGATAACCCAAGTTCTGTCAGAAACACTGCTGAGGCATCCAGGAAGATGAGCCTGTGAAATTTGAGAATCCTTCATGTCTCTGGAATGAGTCCCTAGATTCTAGCCCTGCAGCTAGCTGACACTCTAAAAAATTATGAGTGCCTTCCTTTAGCTCCCCATAGAAATGTCTTTGTATAACCATGGCATGATATTATTCTCTTGACTTTTGTTGAGGATTGATAGAAATAAAAATGAGCCAGAAATGTTTCTTCAGCTTTTGTAAAGTGCTGTTAAAAGCATTATGTCATATCTAGTACTTCTTATCTAAGTATTTTAAAATTTAGTGTTAGGAAAATTTTTTTCACATAGGATACATGTTAATATTAGGTAGTACATCTAAAGAATTCATTTGCTTCCCTTTTGCCTTGGTTGCTGGGAAACTCAGAGCCAAACTCGGTGCTTAGATTAATTACTTTCAGCCTAGGTTTTTCTGTATATCACCCTTTCGGTAGGGCTTGAAGTAACCCTTCAGTTTGCTCATATTTTGTTGTGAGTTTTATAGATAGTTTACATGCAACGAAATGCATATATCTTAAGTGTTCAACTCAGTGAGTTTTGACACTTTTCTTTGTCCATGTTAACAATCATCAAAACATTTTCATTGCCCCAGAAAATACCATTGTGCTCCTTTCCGGCAAATATTCCTTCCCTCTGCTAAAACTACTTTTTCATTTCTATGACCATAGTTCAGTTTTTGGCTATTCTTGAACTTTATTTGAATGGAATCGTACATATATAATCTTTTTGTTTGGCTTTTAAAACTCAGTATAACGTTTTGACATTTGTCCATGTTGTTGCATGACTCAGCAGTTCTTTCTTTTCAGTTGCTGTGTAGTAGTCCATTTCTTTTGGTTTTGTGTGTGTGTGTGTGCTTTTTAAATTTATTTTTTATTTTTTTTTTTTTGAGACAGAGTCTGGCTCTGTCAACTCAGGCTGGAGTGCAGTGGCATCATCTCGGCTCACTGCAATTTCTGTCTCCCAGGCTCAAGCCATCCTCTAACCTCAGCCTCCCGAGTAGCTAAGACTCTACAGGCGTATGCCACCATACCTAGTTTGTTTTTGTTATTTTTTTTAGTACAGATGGGGTTTTGCCATGTTGTCCAGGCTGGTCTCGAACTCCTGGGCTCAAAGCAATCCACCCTCCTCGGCCTCCCAAAGTGCTAGGATTACAAGTGTGAGGCACTGTGCCCTGCCAGTATTCCATTTTTTGTGTATACCACAATTTATCATTTTTTTCTGTGTAGGTATTTTCATTGTTTCCAAGTTGGGAAGTATGAATAAAGTTGCTATGAACATGCATGTACAAGTCTTTGTAGATAGCTCATGTTTTAAAAAGTGTTTGTTTAATGATTTCATTGCAAAATCATCTTTATTGTAAACATATCTTTTTGAGGGTAGATTGGTAAAATATACATAATAAATACATGACAATGCAGGAGTCCAAGTATTATTAGGTTTACAGTCATAACAAACACCAAGAACCATTTATAAATTTCAGTTTCTCATTGTTTTAGAATGGAAGGTCTAACCAAATATGTAATGTATCCCTTCAAGTAAACTAGTATAACTTGGGTACCTTCTCATATAAATTCCCCTTAAGGCATACGTTGCTGTCTTTTCCAAATTCCCATTTTGCTTGTCCAATAGGCATTATCAGATACAACATGTTCAAAGGCAAACTTGATTTTCCTCCCATGGTTTCCTCATCTCAGCTCCTTTTTTTTTCCAGTTGCACAGGCTAAAAATAGGAAGTCATTCTAGATTCCTCTCTTTTTCATAAACCTCACATCAAATCCATCAGCCAATCTGGTGTGCTCTACCTTCAAGATACGGATTATCCAGAATTCAGCCGCTTCTCACTGTCTCTACTGCTAACATAGTAGTCAAAGCTGCTATCATCTCTTGCTTGGATTGGTGCAATGGCCTCACAACTGATCTTCCTGCTTCCATACTTGACCCCTAGAGCCTCTTCTAAACAGAGTAGCTAGAGCGATCTTTTCTAAATCTAAGCCACATCATGTCACTCCCCTGCTCAAATCCCAACATTTTATTCAGAATAAAAGTCGAACAATGCCCTACCTGTAGGTAATCTAGGCCTCCAAAGCTCTTCTTACATCACCTCCTGTAACTCTCCCCCTTTCTCACTCCTCTACAGCCACACAGCTGCCTCACTTTCCTTTGAACGTACCAAGGGCAATCCTGCTTCAGAGCCTTTGCACTTGCTGTTTCTGGGCCAGGAATTCCACACCCTCCTTCCCTCACATGTATCCCAAGGCTCACTGCCTTCCTTCAGTTAAGTCTGCTGGAATGTCACTTCATTAGGTATTGCCTGATCACCTTTTCTAAAGTGAGTCTCACCTCCACCCTCAATGCTGGCAATGTCTGTCTGTAGTGTATTCTTAACAATACAGATTAGCACAATGCAGGCCAGACCATGAAGACTGTTTCAAGTTCGAGGATGGGCAAAAATAATGACTAGGACTTGGCTCAAGATTCCTCAAACAGCCAATAAACAATGCAAAGAATAAATGAGAGAGTAATTGGAGACAAGCTTTCCCTTGGCTTCCCTTCTTTTCTCACAGAGGCTTTTCCAGAAGGTGGTCATTTCCATAGCCCATGTGGAATGAGATGTCCACTAGGGCAGAGAAGCACAGAACCGTGGGCACTGCTTCCCTTCCTTTAACCCTATCATATTGCTGCCCAGTGAGCAATATGGTCATTGGTCAAGAAGGCTTATGCCCAGGTATCCCTGTGGCTATGAGCATTGCTCCTTATCTATGCCTCTGCTCTTAGACTTTTCCATTCTGCCCTCTTAGGGGCCTTCCTGGCCATGACCACACTACCTTATTTTTCTCTATAGTACTTATCACCATCTGACATGTATTTATGTTTGTATTTGTTTATTGTCTGTCTCTACAAATAAAATGTAAATTCCCTAAAAACAGAGACTTTATTATTTTTGTTCATGTTACAT